AAATTGTGACTATATAATTCACATTATATATAATTACAAACTATGAGAAATGGTGTAAAGAAAAAGATGAGGAGCTGTGAAATAGCATGAACAGGGTCTTGATCTAGTCTGGGGAGAAAGGAAAGGCTTCTGTGAGTGTGTACTGCAAACTAGAATCCAAAAAGTGGTAAGAATTAAGTAGGTAAAGCTTTCAAGGCGGAGGGAAGAGCTTTCCTGCAGAAGAGCTATTATGTACAAAGGCACTGAGGTAGGAGGTGCATAACACATAGAAGATGCCCTTGGGATCTCAGACTAGATCCTTGTTTGCATTCAAGGATGCCTTCCATTAACCATGTACTTCTAGGGTAAAAGTGTTGCAATTCATAAATCAAGCCAGTAAATAATGCTTTCCAGTCCATATGCACACAAATGTGTCAGGTAAACCCACTGTAGAGAAACGCACAAACACACAATACACATCCACTTAAATATGTCTTCACATGGGTATATTCTATGTACATATGTACAAGCATACATACAAAACACAGTCTGTTAAATCAGAGTTTCATCGCAAAATGGAAGTGTAAACCTAAGAAACATTCACAGTATTTTCCTATCAAGGAAGTAAAGAGGTCTTGATGGGGGATACCTAAAAGTGGCTGTGGTGTGTGTTTAGATGTCAGAGACTCAGTACTGGGAGAGAGGGAACCTCTACTTGGAGCTCAGGATATTTTGATCAGCCTGTGTAACTTAGAGCTGCTAGCACACGGTTTAAAGGAGATAAAAGCAGCCTTTGGGAAAACATTTATTCTAGCGATTTAGGTTTCAATGTTTAGGTGGAGCACAAGGTTCCTGATATGATTTGGCTCTGTGGCCCCACCCAAATCTCATCTTGTAGCTCCCATAATTCCCACCTGTTGTGGGAGGGACCTGGTGTGAGATGATTGAATCATGGGGGTGGGTCTTTCCCATGCTGTTCTCGTGACAGTGAATGGGTCTCACGAGATCTGATGGTTTTAAAAACCGGAGTTGCTCTACACAAGCTCTCTTTTTGCCTGCTGCCATTCCAGTAGGATGTGACTTGCTTCTCCTGGCCATGGTTGTGAGGCCTCCCCAGCTATGTGGAACTGTAAGTCCGGTAAACCTCTTTCTTTTATAAATTTAATAACCACAGTGACTGCTTCTCTTCACAGATGTTGAGAAGGAACAACATGATCTAAGTCTTTAGGTAAGACACAAGAACCCTGCTCTTCCTCACCATTTATCTCTTCTCTCATTGTCTTTCTTCTCAGAAACCAAGAGCCACGACTAGCTGAGGACACAAGAATTTTCACAAAACAAAGTAGAGTGATTCCATAGATCACTATTATAGCTGCATTACCAGGTATGTCTGCATGGAATTCTTGGGAATGGAGAGTAGGCACTGAATTCTGGTTTATGTCTCTCAGTCCTAGGACAGAATATGGATGCTGAAAAATGATTCTTTCAAAGTGCTGAGTTGTTGCCTCACGCCCAGTTGTCTGGCATCTCTTCACTGAAACTATTACAGTTAGATCTCATCTCTATGGGTGGAAGGTAAGAGGATCGTTTCCTTTGGTGGCATCTTTATCACTTATATTGATGTCATTATTATCTTTAGGAAAAAATTCTGAGAATGATATAGTCGAAGTGATACCTTGAAGGTAGAACTGTGCACTGTGGTAATAACAGAAACAGAAAGACATTTCTTCTATATAAACCCAGGATGTCGTCCAGCGGCAGCTCCCATCCCTTCCTATTGACTGGTTTTCCAGGCTTGGAGGAAGCTCATCACTGGATTTCCGTATTTTTCTTGTTCATGTATATATCCATCCTTTTTGGCAATGGCACCCTCCTTCTTCTCATTAAGGAAGATCACAATCTTCATGAGCCCATGTACTTCTTTCTGGCCATGCTGGCTGCCACAGACCTGGGGCTGGCCCTGACCACAATGCCCACGGTGCTGGGAGTCCTCTGGCTGGATCACAGGGAGATTGGAAGTGCGGCCTGCTTTTCCCAGGCCTACTTTATACACTCACTTTCCTTTCTCGAGTCTGGCATTCTGCTTGCCATGGCCTATGACCGTTTTATTGCCATCTGCAACCCTCTTAGATATACCTCTGTACTTACTAATACTCGAGTAGTGAAGATTGGGCTGGGAGTTCTGATGAGGGGATTTGTATCCGTTGTTCCCCCAATCAGGCCCCTCTATTTTTTTCTGTATTGTCACTCCCATGTTCTTTCACATGCATTCTGCCTTCACCAGGATGTCATTAAACTCGCCTGTGCTGATACCACCTTCAACCGACTGTACCCAGCTGTGCTTGTAGTCTTTATATTTGTGCTGGATTATCTGATTATCTTCATCTCCTATGTGTTGATACTCAAGACTGTCCTGAGCATTGCCTCCAGAGAGGAGAGGGCCAAGGCTCTCATTACCTGTGTCTCCCATATCTGCTGTGTCCTGGTTTTTTATGTCACAGTGATTGGATTGTCTCTGATTCATCGTTTTGGAAAGCAGGTTCCACATATTGTTCACCTCATTATGAGCTATGCCTATTTTCTGTTCCCTCCACTAATGAATCCTATAACATATAGTGTCAAGACCAAGCAGATTCAGAATGCCATTCTTCACCTTTTTACTACCCATAGAATTGGAACCTGATCTCCAATCATCACAGTCACTCTCACAGAATGTAAAAACTCTAATATTTAGCAGGAGAGCAAAGAAGTCTCATATCTAGCATGCATGCTCATATGACTTGGTAA